CTGGCAAGTCAGCATCCAGCGCAACGGAAGCCACTTCTGCGGGGGCAGCCTCATCGCGGAGCAGTGGGTCCTGACGGCTGCGCACTGCTTCCGCAAGTGAGTCCGCCCGCCCCTGCCCCCGCCCATAGCGCTGACAGCGCCCCGCGCGCGACCGGTTCAGCACCGTGGACAGCGCCCGCCGCGCCAAATCCTGCGGGTGACCTCCCTGGGGGCTCCTGGTCCAGCCCCTCCCACCCAGATGCTTCCCTTAGGTCCAACTCCAGGGCTAACTTCCAGTTGCAACCGCTGCTCCCGCCCGCGGGAGGTGCCTCGCACCGCCCCCCGACCCCCTCCATCCCCTCCACCCACTCACCCACTCCCTGTGGGTCCCTGCAGAAGCGGCCCGGCAGGCTCTGCCCACCGGCCCCTCCTGGCCTTTCCCCATCCCGCACACACCTCAGCTCCAGGACACTCTTCCCGGGAGGAACTCTGCTCACAAAGCCCAAGGACCAGACAGAACGGCCCTTCCTCCCCTCACCCACCTGAACCACCCCAGAAAGCCCTGAGCAGAGGCCAGGCCACCCAGCCCTCTGCCATGTATGAACCACCTGGTCCCACACCTTCCGGGTGTCCCAGGCCCCCTCACCTCACACCTCAACACCGCAGCTCTAATTATTTTAAACCCCACATCTTTTTCTTTTTTTTCTTCTTGATCTTTAAAAGAATATCATGACAAAAAAAACCCCACATCTTAAATTCAGATACTCACGGCCAGGCACGGTGGCTCACACCCGTAATCCCAGCACTTTGGGAGGCCAAGGCGGGCAGATCAGTTGAGCCCAGGAGTTCAAGACCAGCCCGGGCAACACAGCAAGACCCTGTCTCTACTAAAAATAAAAAAAAATTAAAAAACAAAAAACAAACAAACAAAAAAACCCCAGGTGCAGTGGTGCCTGTGGTCCCAAGTACTCAGGAAGCTGAGGCGAGAGGATGGCTTGAGCCCAGGAGTTGGAGGCTGCAGTGAGCTACAGTTGCACTGCTGCACTCCAGCCTGGGTGACAGAATGAGAACTCTGTCTCTAGGGGAAAAAAAAAATCGGAAACTCGGGCTGAGAGAGGGCAGGTCACCTGCCAGAGGCCCGCAGGTGGGGCTGGCCCTGCTGCACCTGGAGGGTGGTTCTCTCCGAGCCAGCCTTTCAGGTAGGCACTGTGACTGTCCCCACAGCACAGGTGAGAAAGCTGCATCACAGAGAACTTGTTAAGTGACTTGCCCAAGGCCACACAGCGGCCAGGGGTGGAGGTGGAAATCTGAGTCGGGCGGTCTGGCTTCAATGTCAACACGCATCACCGCTGCACCTGGCTGTCCTAGAGATGACTCTCGAAGACATTGTGCAGAGAGAGGTGTGGGGCACGGTGGTGGCCAGAGGAGCCCCGCCTCACGCCGCCTCTCTGTTTCTCCCGCCAGCACCTCTGAGACGTCCCTGTACCAGGTCCTGCTGGGGGCAAGGCAGCTAGTGCAGCCGGGACCACACGCTATGTATGCCCGGGTGAGGCAGGTGGAGAGCAACCCCCTGTACCAGGGCACGGCCTCCAGCGCTGACGTGGCCCTGGTGGAGCTGGAGGCACCAGTGCCCTTCACCAATTACATCCTCCCCGTGTGCCTGCCTGACCCCTCGGTGATCTTTGAGACGGGCATGAACTGCTGGGTCACTGGCTGGGGCAGCCCCAGTGAGGAAGGTAAGGGGACAGGGCTGGGAAAGAATGGGGGAGTTGAGCCCTGGGCTGTTCCGCCCCTCTCCAGACCTCCTGCCCGAACCGCGGATCCTGCAGAAACTCGCTGTGCCCATCATCGACACACCCAAGTGCAACCTGCTCTACAGCAAAGACACCGAGTTTGGCTACCAACCCAAAACCATCAAGAATGACATGCTGTGCGCCGGCTTCGAGGAGGGCAAGAAGGATGCCTGCAAGGTGGGAGCAATGTGGTGTCCATGGGGACTCAGGGGCTCTGACGGTGACTCTGCGTCCCCCGCAGGGCGACTCGGGCGGCCCCCTGGTGTGCCTCGTGGGTCAGTCGTGGCTGCAGGCGGGGGTGATCAGCTGGGGTGAGGGCTGTGCCCGCCAGAACCGCCCAGGTGTCTACATCCGTGTCACCGCCCACCACAACTGGATCCATCGGATCATCCCCAAACTGCAGTTCCAGCCAGCGAGGTTGGGCGGCCAGAAGTGAGACCCCCGGGGCCAGGAGCCCCTTGAGCAGAGCTCTGCACCCAGCCTGCCCGCCCACACCATCCTGCTGGTCCTCCCAGCGCTGCTGTTGCACCTGTGAGCCCCACCAGACTCATTTGTAAATAGCGCTCCTTCCTCCCCTCTCAAATACCCTTATTTTATTTATGTTTCTCCCAATAAAAACCCAGCCTGTGTGCCAGCTGCCCACGTGGGGATCCTTGGGGGACCCCG